TCACAGAGTTGTGTCTCAACCCCACCCCCACTCCCACTCGTCACACTCACACAGCCACGGTCCCCACCGGACTTCCAGCCTTGCAGTCCCTGTTCCTGTAGCCTAGTTACCGGAACCTCTGGAGGGGGGCAGTGGAGTCCCAGCTCCAGGACGGATCCTGTCGAGAAGATATCCTCTGGGGGCTCCAGCCACGCGTCCAGCAGGTCAGGGATTCCGAGATCCATGCTTCTGCAGGAAGGCGTGTGGGACGGAGGGTTGCAGAAACGGAATGATGGCTGCTTACTACCCCCTACAGTTTCTGGGCTCCTCTGCTCCCTTTTCCATTATCCCCGCCCCCCCACTCCTTCCTCACTAGCAAGCCCCCTCACCTGTCCCCTCGATATTTCACCTTCAGCCCTATCCCTCAGGTTTAGACAAAGAGGCCCCCCCCAAGCATTACCTGTTCTGAAGAGCCCAGCCCTGTCAAGCCAGCATAGCCCGTTGACCTCCCCAAACACTACACCTTTTCTTTCTTCCAGGATCTCGTATCCTGGACCTGCCAGCCAAACCCCGCCCCCAGCCTTACACTACAAAAGTGGATGCCACCTTGCCAGGAGCCACGGTAGGGCCGCTGTATCTGGGAGTAGGGGACTAAGAGTCTGAGGGTCCACAAACGGAATTTAAGAAGTAGGTAGCCGCGCCCTTTCTGCTGCAGTTTTCTCTTAGCTATAGTAAATCTTCCTGAGGGTTTGGTGTCTCCTAGCTGAAGAACAGAAAAGGCTGTGACTGGAGCACAGGACTCCTGAATGCCTGTTCTGTAGCCCTCGCTTTTGCAAGAGGGAGATCATGGCAGGGTTGTAAACAAAGGCGGAAAGAGTCAAGAGACCTGCGAATTTACTAGGGCATCCCCTCGCCCACCGCGTGGCGCTCTTCCCAAAGCTGAGTCCTGATTGGAAGCTGAAGACTTAGGTTTCGGAGGGGCAGGACATCGAGCCAATGGCACACTACCCTCTCAAGGCCGCCTCTTCCGTAACTGGTCGGAGACAGTTTGGCTGTTCAGGAGAGTCAGGCCAATGGGGCCGCAGTTCTTTCTTTTTTTTTTCTTTATTCTTATTTTTGGAGACAGGGTCTCGCTCTGTTGCCCAGGCTGGAGTGCGGTGGTGCGATCACGGTTCCATGCAGCCCCCGACCTCCCGGGCTCAGGTGATTCTCCCGCCTCAGCACCGCGAGCAGCTAGGACCACAGGCGCGAGCCACTGCGTCCGGCCGGCGGGACTTATTTGTCAGGCGGGGATTGGGTTCCGCCAGCCTAAAGGGAGGGGTAAGCGCCAGAATATGAATCGCCGGGAAGCTGGGAGAAAGCTCCGGGAAACCCTGAGCAGCCAGGTTTGTCTTCGCGCGCCACGTGACTCGGAAGCTATCCGCTCTTGCTCTCGCTCACTCTCCTCAGGTCGCCTGCTCCGCCCGCTCCCGCTCCCGATCTCTGATTGCTCCTAACTGACGTCACTCCCGGTCTGTCCCCGCCCACTCGGTGCTGCCATTGGCAGTCGGTCGTGGGTACGCGGCTCCTGTGGGGGAGGGGGGAGCTATGGGAGGGGGCGGGAATTCCCGACTCTAGGCCGGAAGCGCGCGGAGACCATGTAGTGAGACCCTCGCGAGGTGAGTGCGGGCTGTCTGGCAGCGGGGTCCATTTTTTCCCAACCACTCTGGTCTGTCTTCCTAGGTCTGAGAGTCACTGGAGCTACCAGAAGCATCATGGGGCCCTGGGGAGAGCCAGAGCTCCTGGTGTGGCGCCCCGAGGCGGTAGCTTCAGAGCCTCCAGTGCCTGTGGGGCTGGAGGTGAAGTTGGGGGCCCTGGTGCTGCTGCTGGTGCTCACCCTCCTCTGCAGCCTGGTGCCCATCTGTGTGCTGCGCCGGCCAGGAGCTAACCATGAAGGCTCAGGTAAGCCTCTCCTTTTCCCCACACTGCTATGACTTATTCCCCTCTGTGCTTCACCCCTACCCAGCTTCCCGCCAGAAAGCCCTGAGCCTAGTAAGCTGTTTCGCGGGGGGCGTCTTTTTGGCCACTTGTCTCCTGGACCTGCTGCCTGACTACCTGGCTGCCATAGATGAGGCCCTGGCAGCCTTGCACGTGACGGTGAGCACTGGCCTGGGCATGTGACTTGCGGGCCTGAACATTTTGCTGCTGCTTCTGCCCACAGCTCCAGTTCCCACTGCAAGAGTTCATCCTGGCCATGGGCTTCTTCCTGGTCCTGGTGATGGAGCAGATCACACTGGCTTACAAGGAGCAGTCAGGGCCGTCACCTCTGGAGGAAACAAGGGCTCTGCTGGGAACAGTGAATGGTGGGCCGCAGCATTGGCATGATGGGCCAGGGGTCCCACAGGCGAGTGGAGCCCCAGCAACCCCCTCAGCCTTGCGTGCCTGTGTACTGGTGTTCTCCCTGGCCCTCCACTCCGTGTTCGAGGGGCTGGCGGTAGGGCTGCAGCGAGACCGGGCTCGGGCCATGGAGCTGTGCCTGGCTTTGCTGCTCCACAAGGGCATCCTGGCTGTCAGCCTGTCCCTGCGGCTGTTGCAGAGCCACCTTAGGGCACAGGTGGTGGCTGGCTGTGGGATCCTCTTCTCATGCATGACACCTCTAGGCATCGGGCTGGGTGCAGCTCTGGCAGAGTCGGCAGGACCTCTGCACCAGCTGGCCCAGTCTGTGCTAGAGGGCATGGCAGCTGGCACCTTTCTCTATATCACCTTTCTGGAAATCCTGCCCCAGGAGCTGGCCAGTTCTGAGCAAAGGATCCTCAAGGTCATTCTGCTCCTAGCAGGCTTTGCCCTGCTCACTGGCCTGCTCTTCATCCAAATCTAGGGGGCTTCAAGAGAGGGGCAGGGGAGATTGATGATCAGGTGCCCCTGTTCTCCCTTCCCTCCCCCAGTTGTGGGGAATAGGAAGGAAAGGGGAAGGGAAATACTGAGGACCAAAAAGTTCTCTGGGAGCTAAAGATAGAGCCTTTGGGGCTATCTGACTAATGAGAGGGAAGTGGGCAGACAAGAGGCTGGCCCCAGTCCCAAGGAACAAGAGATGGTCAAGTCGCTAGAGACATATCAGGGGACATTAGGATTGGGGAAGACACTTGACTGCTAGAATCAGAGGTTGGACACTATACATAAGGACAGGCTCACATGGGAGGCTGGAGGTGGGTACCCAGCTGCTGTGGAACGGGTATGGACAGGTCATAAACCTAGAGTCAGTGTCCTGTTGGTCCTAGCCCATTTCAGCACCCTGCCACTTGGAGTGGACCCCTCCTACTCTTCTTAGCGCCTACCCTCATACCTATCTCCCTCCTCCCATCTCCTAGGGGACTGGCGCCAAATGGTCTCTCCCTGCCAATTTTGGTATCTTCTCTGGCCTCTCCAGTCCTGCTTACTCCTCTATTTTTAAAGTGCCAAACAAATCCCCTTCCTCTTTCTCAAAGCACAGTAATGTGGCACTGAGCCCTACCCAGCACCTCAGTGAAGGGGGCCTGCTTGCTCTTTATTTTGGTCCCGGATCCTGGGGTGGGGCAGAAATATTTTCTGGGCTGGGGTAGGAGGAAGGTTGTTGCAGCCATCTACTGCTGCTGTACCCTAGGAATATGGGGACATGGACATGGTGTCCCATGCCCAGATGATAAACACTGAGCTGCCAAAACATTTTTTTAAATACACCCGAGGAGCCCAAGGGGGAAGGGCAATGCCTACCCCCAGCGTTATTTTTGGGGAGGGAGGGCTGTGCATAGGGACATATTCTTTAGAATCTATTTTATTAACTGACCTGTTTTGGGACCTGTTACCCAAATAAAAGATGTTTCTAGACATCTGTACAGTATCTGATTCGTTTGTTTTGGGA